ACTTAATCATGTCCTTGAGGTCCTGCTGTTTATTGGACAAATTGCAGTAACCGCAGCTCCTCGTGTATGGCAGAGCCGTGCAAAGCCGGGACTGCCTGTGTGGCTCCTTGAGTGCGCGGAGGCCAAAGCTGAGATGACTTGCCTGGGATGCCACACGTGTTGGGCAGCAGACCGAGCCTCCCACCCCTCCCTCTTGCCCTCCAGGTACCACGGCCCACGTGGGCATCATGCTGTATGGGGTGGACAGCCGGAGCGGCCACCGGCACCTGGACGGCGACAGAGCCTTCCACCGCAACAGTCTGGACATCTTCCGGATCGCCACCCCGCACAGCCTGGGTAGCGTGTGGAAGATCCGAGTGTGGCACGACAACAAAGGTCTGTGCGGACCCTGCCAAGCTCTGCCCCTCTGCCCCCGCATTGGGGCGCCCTGCGAGCCTGACCTCCCTCCCGCGCCTCTGCAGGGCTCAGCCCTGCCTGGTTCCTGCAGCACATCATCGTCAGGGACCTGCAGACGGCACGCAGCACCTTCTTCCTGGTCAATGACTGGCTTTCGGTGGAGACGGAGGCCAACGGGGGCCTGGTGGAGAAGGAGGTGCTGGCTGCGAGTAAGGCCTCGTTCCATGTTCCCACTCCGTGGGAGGTTGGGCAGGGTGGTCCTGCCCCGTGGCCTCCTGCAGTGCGGCCCTCCCTGCCTTCTAGGTCACGCAGCCCTGTTGCGCTTCCGGCGCCTGCTGGTGGCTGAGCTGCAGCGTGGCTTCTTTGACAAGCACATCTGGCTCTCCATATGGGACCGGCCACCTCGTAGCTGTTTCACTCGCATCCAGAGGGCCACCTGCTGCGTTCTCCTCATCTGCCTCTTCCTGGGCGCCAACGCCGTGTGGTACGGGGCTGTTGGTGACTCTGCCTACAGGTGGGTGCCGTAGGGGTCGGGACAGCCTCTTCCTGCCCAGCCCTTCCTGCCCCTCAGCCTCACCTGTGTGGCCTCCTCTCCTCCACACAGCACGGGGCATGTGTCCAGGCTGAGCCCGCTGAGCGTCGACACAGTCGCTGTTGGCCTGGTGTCCAGCGTGGTTGTCTATCCCGTCTACCTGGCCATCCTCTTTCTCTTCCGGATGTCCCGGAGCAAGGTGGGCTGGGGCTGGGGACCCGGGAGTACTGGGCCGCCCGCTGACCACTGCCGTCGTCCTGCAGGTGGCTGGGAGCCTGAGCCCCACACCTGCCGGGCAGTAGGTGCTGGACATCGACAGCTGCCTGGACTCGTCCGTGCTGGACAGCTCCTTCCTCACGTTCTCAGGCCTCCACGCTGAGGTGAGGGCTCTACTGGGGGTCCTGGGCTGGGCTGGGGGTCCTGCCGCCTTGGCGCAGCTTGGACTCCAGACACTGTGCACCTCTCAGCAGGCCTTTGCTGGACAGGTGAAGAGTGACTTGTTTCTGGATGATTCTAAGAGGTGGGTTCCCTAGAGAAACCTCGAGCCCTGGTTGAATGTATGTACATTTGTTCCTGAGATACAGGTTGATGGACGGATGGCTACATGGATGTGATGGAGATGGTTTACTATCGGGACCTTCCGCATCCTGCTGATGTTTTGTTGCTTAGGATATGAATGGCTGAGCGGAGGCTGTACAACCTGGCACTCTGCTTGGGTATGAGGTTCTTCCTGCCATCCTGCCATCATCCTTTTCATTATTTCAACTATTATTATTCCAGGTTATCAATACTCTGGCTGACCATCGTCATCGTGGGACTGACTTTGGTGGAAGTCCTTGGTTACTTATCATTACTGTGTTTCTGAGAAGTTATAAATTTGCCATCTCCCTCTGCACAAGTTACCTTTGTGTGAGTATACTAACTTTCTGTAGAGGTATACTCCAGCCGTCATTCTTATATTATTATTTCCTAGGTGTCTTTCCTGAAGACTATCTTCCCATCTCAAAATGGACATGATGGATCCACGGATGTACAGCAGAGAGCCAGGAGGTCCAACCGCCGTAGACAGGAAGGTATGGCTCTGTTGGAGTCCCCATAGTGTGGAGCACACAAAGAAAAGAGTTTCTTCCTTTCCAGGAATTAAAATTGTCCTGGAAGACATCTTTACTTTATGGAGACAGGTGGAAACCAAAGTTCGAGCTAAAATCCGTAAGATGAAGGTGACAACAAAAGTCAACCGTCATGACAAAATCAATGGAAAGAGGAAGACCGCCAAAGAACAGTAAGATGTGCCTTGACACAAATACTGTTGTAGGATCATGTGTGTGCATTTCTCTCCCTTCTAGTCTGAGGAAACTAAGCATGAAAGAACGTGAGCACAGAGAAGAGGAGAGGCAGGTGTCAGAGGCAGAGGAAAATGGGAAATTGGATATGAAAGAAATACACACCTACATGTGAGTTCAGAAACTGAACCCCACCCTCTTGGCTTTATCTGATGAAAGTGATTGTAATCCATAGGGAAATGTTTCAACGTGCGCAAGCGTTGCGGCGGCGGGCAGAGGACTACTACAGATGCAAAGTAAGGAGCTTCCTCCCCGCAGTTGCAGGATAACATTCAATTTCTCATGTGTTGGCTTTTTCAGATCACCCCTTCTGCAAGAAAGCCTCTTTGCAACCGGGTAAGTTTGCTTGTTTTCCTTGCTTTTGGACAGTGTGAAAACATTCCCTCCTTTGGCCCTACAGGTCAGAATGGCGGCAGTGGAGCATCGTCATTCTTCAGGATTGCCCTACTGGCCCTACCTCACAGCTGAAACTTTAAAAAACAGGATGGGCCACCAGCCACCTCCTCCAACTCAACAACATTCTATAATTGATAACTCCCTGAGCCTCAAGACACCTTCCGAGTGTGTGCTCTATCCCCTTCCACCCTCAGCGGATGATAATCTCAAGACACCTCCCGAGTGTCTGCTCACTCCCCTTCCACCCTCAGCTCTACCCTCAGCGGATGATAATCTCAAGACACCTGCCGAGTGCCTGCTCTATCCCCTTCCACCCTCAGCGGATGATAATCTCAAGACACCTCCCGAGTGTCTGCTCACTCCCCTTCCACCCTCAGCTCCACCCTCAGCGGATGATAATCTCAAGACACCTCCTGAGTGTGTCTGCTCACTCCCCTTCCACCCTCAGCGGATGATAATCTCAAGAAACTAAGGAAGAATAAATAAATAATATAAAAATAAAATGAATACTGCAGTCCTTATGTTATTGCTTTGTTTCAATATCTGGTATGAT